ACAGGTGAGGTGGTCCAAGGTCCCATGCGCTACAGCCATCTCTCTGGTATAAGGAAATACACTAGGCATGAAAAGCAAACGGATGGCAAGAAGGGACAAAGGGAAAGTTTCCCATAGATTCTATCTTAAGCTGATTGAGGGAGGGCAAGGGGATCAGGAATCCATTCTCTCAACAGATAGCCCTTCAGCGATTTTTCTGAGCCACCCTCGGAATCGCAGCTGCCAGCAGCAGATGTGGATGTAATACAGTGAGCAGGACCCAAACTCAAATGTTTGCTGAATGAATGAAGGAACCAGAGTAAGCAAAGAGGGAACCAGCACCGGTTAGGCCCTGGCGTGCCCCCAGGACGCCTGCAGAAGTGCCACGGGCATGACCCGGCCCACCTCGCTACGCACCGCAGCGGAGAGAAGGCTCTTCCGAGCGGCACCCAGAGGAGCCTTCGCGGGCATCGCCGCACCTTCACCGGCAGCCCCACCCCAACCCGGGTCCCTCGGGATTCTGCCCGAGCCTACGCCGGCGCAAGCGTGGGCAGCGAGGAACCAGCTGAGAGGCAGGATCAAAGAGCATGGGAGTTGAAGACAAGGGAAAACTGGGGGACAGAGGCGAAAACTCGGATCCGAAAGGGGGTCTGTCCATCAGGGCACGCCGGAAGAGTGGCGCTGAGCTGACGGCGAGCGCCGGCGGGTCGGGGCGCCAAGGCTCAGGGCTGCTTCGGCAATTCGCGGGGGTAGCTTGCACCTCGTGAGGCGAGACGCCGAGGGCGTCCAGCGGGGCTTACCTAACTCTCCCTCCCGCGGAAGGGAAGCGGGGAACTACTGCCTCCTACCATCAGGTACGACGGGCGGCCCAGGCCCACGCGCAGGCGCAGGGCTGTGGGGCGGAGACCCACGCCTAACAGCCAGTCGCAGAAAGGGAGGGGCGGGCAAAAGGGGCAGCGGCTTTCCAGGTTTGGGGTAGGCGGGAGTATGGGCTTAGAAGCCGGAAGTGGGTTGACGTAGCCCGGAAGGGGAATACTTCCAAGTTGTAGTGTTGTTGTTTTCAGCCTGCTGCTGCTGCTGCTGTTGCGGCTAGGGGAACCGTCGTGGGGAAGGATGGTGTGCGAAAAATGTGAGTTAAGGGGCCGCTTCTGCGGGAGGAGGTTAATTTTCCTTTTACTATCTTGTTCTAACAGGTGAAAAGAAACTTGGTACTGTTATCACTCCAGATACATGGAAAGATGGTGCTAGGAATACCACAGGTATTTCTTCTTTTAGAAAATAGGAATTTAACAACCCACTAAAATATCTTTTATTCTGATACAGAAAGTGGTGGAAGAAAGCTGAATGAAAATAAAGCTTTGACTTCAAAAAAAGCAAGGTGGGTAAGAGGATCCATCGATGGGTCACATATACAATTTTCTCTCTTTAAAAAAAATTTCTAGATTTGATCCATATGGAAAGAATAAGTTCTCCACTTGTAGAATTTGTAAAAGTTCTGTGCACCAACCAGGTTCTCATTACTGCCAGGGCTGTGCCTACAAAAAAGGTAAGTTTCTTTTAATACCGTTTTCTATTCATTTTGATTGATCACATATCTTCTTTTGTTTCAGGCATCTGTGCGATGTGTGGAAAAAAGGTTTTGGATACCAAAAACTACAAGCAAACATCTGTCTAGATGTATTGATGGAATTTCTGGCTTTCTAAATGATTTTACTTTCTGCCTTGAATTTTCAAGGCATAGATGTCAACTTACAGAATAACATGTTTTAAGATAATTAAGTTTAAACCAGAGAATTTGATTGTTACTCATTTTGCTCTCATGTTCTAAACAGCAACAGTGTAACTAGTCTTTTGTTGTAAATGGTTATTTTCCTTATAAGAATTTTAAGAACTAAGTGGCAAATTCCATGAAAATATTTCTCAGTTCTGTATGCACTTTTATTTAACATTATTCATATAATTCTCCCCCCACCACTTTATTTATAGATACTGCAAAAGTGAGAAGGAGATAATAGATACTTTGCTCTGAATTTGGCATCCAGAGTTAACATTTCTCCCCTCACTCCCTTGCTGGTGTCATAGTTATTAGAATCAGCAGCCTCTTAACTAATTGCGGTTTCATAGGATATATAAATGTTTCAAGCCATTATTGCTGAATGGTTCTTTAGTTATTAACCTAGACCCAAATCAAAGACCAGTTGGATTTATGATATTTTTTATTTGTTCTTGCAGCCAAAGTGCCAGTTTCTTTAATATGTGACCAAGAACACAAGGAGCATCCATATGGCCAAATAAATACACTGAATTTTAGAAAAACATATTACTTTGAATTCAAATTGTCATGAAAACCAGAACAGTGTTTGTCCATGTTGCATGTAATGAAAATAAATCCCTGCTCTGAGAAAAGCTCTTTGAAGCAAAAACCAAACTTTTTTTTTTTTTTTTTTACCTCCTGTCTTGCCCCCTAAAAGAAATAAATAGAGCAAACATCTTGACTCTCCCTTTTTAAAATTTGTTTGTTTTTTTTTTTTTTTTTTGGATACAAGAGCTCACTCTGTTGCCCAGGGTGGAGTGCAGAGGTATCATCAGGCTCTCTGCAGCCTCCATCTGCTGGGCTCAAGCAATTCTTCCCCCTCAGCCTCCTAAGTAGCTGGGGACTACAGGCGTGTGCCACTGTGCTCAGCTAGTTTTTATTTTTAGTAGAGATGAGGACTCACTATGTTGCCCAAGCTGTTCTCGAACTTCTGATCTCAAGCAATCCTCTGGCCTCAGCCTTCCGAAGTGCTGGGATACAGGTGTGAGCCACAGAACTTGGCCTCTCTCTTTTTTTTTTTTTTTTTTTTTTTTTTTTAACACTACAGGTTTCAAATGAATACTTTTCTTATGTTGCCTTCAGAGGTTCAGGACTTCTGCTTTTAAAACCTGCAGCCTACCGTGGGAAACCAAAAAAGCATTCCCTATTTCCAACTGCAGTATGTATAAATACATATCACTACAAAATGTATAGAAAGTGTGATGAGATACATGAATGGCATTTTTATTGGTCATAACATTTTGATGAAAAGCATTTAAAGTTTTAACTTTATAAGGCTTTTCAAAATGTGTTTTTCTGAGATACATTGTTATTTATTCATATCCAGAAAAATTACAAGGATAATACAGAATATAATAAATAATTTATCTGAGAGCAGGAAGTATCCTCTCATGCTTAATCAGTTTGGGGTTTTTAATTATAACACAGGAAACTCATAACAGGACCTGGTCAGAGAGCATCCCAGATCCATTAAAGATTGGATTCATTGACTTGGAGAAAAGTACATTTCTCAGGGATCAGCTAGAATCTGGACTTGCCTAACTCACATTTCATTTTTTTTGTTGTTGTTGTTGTTTTTATAATTTCAACTTTTATTTTAGATGTAGGGGTACATGTGCAGGTGAGTTATATGGGTATATTTTGTGATGCTGAGGTTTGGGGTACAAATGATCCTGTCACCCAGGTAGTGAGCATAGAGTCCAACAGGTGGTTTTTCACCCCTTCCCTCCCCTCTTCCCTCCAGTAGTCCCCTATGTCTGTTCTCATTTTTATGTCCATGTGTACCCATTGCTTAGTTCCCACTGATAAGTGAGAACATGCGGTCTTTGGTTTTCTGTTCCTGTGTATATTCACTATAATGACCTCCAGCTGCATCCATGTTGCTGCAAAAGACATGATTTTCATTCTTTTTTATGGCTGCATAGTATTCTGTGGTGTATATGTACCAATTTTCTTTATCCAGTCCACTATTAATGAGCATCTAGGTTGATTCTGTGTCTTTGCTGTTGTGAATAGTGCTGTGATGAATATGTGAGTGTATGTGTCTTTTTGGTAGAACAATTTATTTTCATTTGGATTTATATCCAGTCATGGGATTGCTGGTTCAAATGGTAGTTCTGTTTTAACTTCTTTGAGAAATCTCCAAACTGCTTTCACAGTGGCTGAACTAATTTGCATTTCCATCAGTGTAGGCGCATTCTACACTGCACTGGCTTCTACAGTGTTGAAGCATTCCGTTTTTCCCACAGCCTCACCAGCATCTGTTATTTTTTTGACTTTTTGATAATAGCCATTCTGACTGGTGTGAGATTGTAACTCATTGTGGTTTTGATTTGCATTTATCTGATTAGTAATGTTGAGCATTTTTTCATGTTTGTTAACCGCTTGTATGTTGTCTTTTGAGAAGTGTCTGTTCAAGTCTTTTGGCATTTTTTTAATGGGTTTTTGTTTGTGTGTGTGTATTTTTGTTTTTGTTTTTGTTTTGAGATGGAGTTTCACTGTTGTCACCCAGGCTAGAGTGCAATGGCACCATCTCAGCTCACTGCAACCTCCACCTCCCGGGTTCAAGCGATTCTCCTGCCCCAGCCTCCTGAGTTGCTGGGATTACAGGTGCCTGCCACCAAGCGTGGCTAATTTTGGTACTTTTAGTAGAGACAGGGTTTCACCATGTTGGCCAGCCTGGTCTCGAATTCCTGACCTCAGGTGATCCACCCATCTCAGCCTCCCAAAGTGCTGGGATTACAGGAGTGAGCCACCACACCTGGCCACGAGTTACTTGGTTTTCGTTTTCTGAATTGTTTTAGTTCCTTATAGATTTTGGACATTAGACCTTTTTCAGATGCACAGTTTGTGAATATTCTCTCCCATTCTGTAGGTTGTCTGTTTACTGTATTGATAGTTCCTTTTGCGGTGCAGAAGCTCTTTAGTTTGATTAGGTTCCACTTGTCAATTTTTGTTTTTGTTGCAATTGCTTTTGAGGACTTAGCCGTAAGTTCTTTCCCATAGCTGATGTCCAGATGTTATTTCGTAGGTTTTCTTCTAGGACTCTTATAGCTTGAAGTCTTACATTTAAATCTTTTTTTTTTTTTTTCCCCAAAGACAGAGTCTCCTTCTGTTGCCCAGGCTGGAGTACAGTGGTACAATCTTGGCTCACCACAACCTCCACCTCCCAGGCTCAAGCGATTCTCATGCCTCAGCCTCCCAACCTAACTGGGATTACAGGCACATGCCACCACGCCTGGCTAATTTTTCTATTTTTAGTAGGAATGGGGTTTTACCATGTTGGCCAGGCTGGTCTTGAATTCCGAGCCTCAAGTGATCCACCCACCTCAGTCTCCCAAAGTGCTGGGATTACAGGCATGAGCCACTGCACCCGGCCCCTTATATTTAAATCTTTAATCTATCTTGAGGTAATTTTATATATATGGTGAAAGGGGTCCAGTTTGAGTCTTCTGCATATGGCTAGACAGCTGTTCCAGCACCATTTATTGAATTAGGGAATCCTTTCTCTGTTGCTTATTTTTGTTAACTTTGTCAAAGGTCAGATGGCTGTAGGTGTGTAGCTTTATTTCTGTCTGTTCCATTCCATTGGTCTATGGGTCTGTTTTTATATCTGTACCATGCTGTTTTGGTTACTGTAGCTTCCTTATAGTATAGTTTAACTCAGGTAATGTGATACCTCAGCTTTGTTTTATTTGCTTAGGATTGATTTTTTGGTTCCATATGAATTTTAGAATGGATTTTTTCTTTTTTTTTTTTTTTGAGACGGAGTCTTGCTGTGTCTCCCAGGCTCTGAGTGCAGCTGTGCAATCTCAGCTCACTGCAACCTCTGCCTCCTGAGTTCAAGCAATTCTCCTGCCTCAGCCTCCCAAATAGCTGGGATTACAGGAGCCCGCCAACCATGCCCAGCTAATTTATGTAATTTTAGTAGAGATGGGGTTTCATCATCTTAGCCAGGCTGGTCTTGAACTCCTGACGTTGTGATCCACCCGCCTCAGCCTCCCAAAGTGCTGGGATTACAGGCGTGAGCCACTGGACCCGGCAGGATTTTTCTAATTCTGTGAAAAATGATGTTTGTAGTTTGATAGGAATAGCATTGAATCTGTGGATTGCTTTGGGCAGTATGGCCATTTTAATGATATTGATTCTTCTAGCTCATGAGCTTGGAATGTTTTTCCATTTGTTTGTGTCATCTCTGATTTCTTTCAGCGTGTTTTGTAGTTCTTGTCCAGCTCACATTTTATCTTCATACTTTGAGTAGCCTCCTTCCATGAATGGATCATCCAGTGGCCGCACTTAGGTTCTCCTATGAAGATTTTTGTTGTATTGTACCTCAGAACCATCTCCATATTCTCTAAATAATAATAATGATGGTCATAAATTGAATAGAAGTATTTACTAGATGAGGAGGAAAACCCTAAAACAAAACATGAACATAAAATATTTTTAAAAGGAAGACATACAAACAGACACTATAACCAAATAAGATGACAGAATTAAGGCCTTATGCCACAGCCAGAGTTGAAAAATGCAGAAAAAAAGTTTAAAAACAAGGAATTAAAGCCAAACCTAACTTTTATCAAAATAAATGTAAAAGTGATGAAAGAATCTGTTAAGATATCAGATTGTAATATAAAAGATACTAGAAACAAATGCCAATAGAACACTTAAGTACATTTTATATATTCATCCATTAGAATATATAGCTGTCAGAATGATAGAAGAATTACATATGTGTGCAAAAGTTTTTGTATCCATGTGGAAAACACAGGAAGCTAATAGTACTGTTTTTCTCTGGAGTGGGTGTAAGGGTAGAGACTTAACTCTTTACATCCTTATGGCAGCCTTCGAATACCTTTTAACTCCCAGTTCCCTTAACTGGGGGTGTGTATCCTAGAATCCTCGACCCATTAGAAAGTATATTGTAGACATCATACTCTTTACCCTTTAACACTACACATGCACTTCATAAGAACAAGCATGCTGTCTTACCCAAGTACAGCTATCAAGTTCAGAAATTTAACATTGCCATAATACTTTACAGTCCATATTTCAATTTCATTTGCTGTTTTATTGGTAATTTTTTTCAGCTCCACGATCCAGCCTAGGATCATATGTTGTATTGCCATAACCCTCTAATCTGGAGCAGTTCCTCAGCTTTTCTTTGTTTTTTATAATAGTAATATATTTGAAAAATACAGGACAGCTAAAGGATAGAGTATCCTTCTATTTGGGTTTTTCTGATGTTTCCTCATGGTTAGATTGGGGTAGTGCAGTGAGGGTTGAAATGCTGTAAGTGATATGTATTGCAGGTATACATCCAGATGCACAGAATGTCCATTTGTCCCTTATTGGTGATGCTAATTTTGATCACTTGGGTAAGATGTCCAGTTTCTCCAGTGTATCGTTATTGTTTTTCCTTTTGCAATTAGTGGGTAATTTGTGAGGAGAAACTTTGAGACCTTGTTGACAATTCTGTTCCTCATCAAATCTACCCCTCCTAGGTTTAGCATCCTTTGACGATTCTTGTCTGAATAAATTTTTACTAGGATGTTTCCAAAATTGTGATTGTTCTAACTCTATTATTATTTCTGTATTAATTAGTCATCATTCTACTGTAAGGAAGAGGTTTCCCTTTATCATCAACTTCGAGTAAGTACTTTTTTCTGAGCCATTTGAATATTCCTTACTAGATGTGGTGCCTCTTTACCCCAATTACTTAAGTTTGTATTTCCAAAGAACAAGGGTGTTTTCCTGCATAGCCATAGCACAATTACCAAAATCAGAAAATTAACATTAATACTTTACTATTATCAAATCTTTTTCATATTTTGCTAATTGTT